CTATTAATTTAACAATACCAAATAAAACTGTGCAGCAGTATAAAGAATGAAGCGTTTTTTGTTGTTGTTTTTGAGATGCGGGTCTTGCTTTATTGCCCAGTCTGGTCTCAAACTCCTAAACTCAAATTATCGTCCTACCTCAGCCTCCCAAAGTGCTGGGATTATAAAGGCTTAAGCCACCGTGCGGCCTTTGGTTTTTTTTGTTTTTTGTTTTTTAAGGTCTTATGTAATTAAACATTTTAAAGACATCAGCTGATGAGCCGTTTAAAACAAGAAGAATCTCAAAGCATCTTTGGCCAAAATCTTTTTAAGAAACAAAAAGTAGCGTGATTCAGCCTTGAAAAGGATTAGTTAGAGCCTACAGTATTAGGTTGAAATCAAAGAAAGGCAAGCTTTTTTTTTTTTGGATGAATAGTAATGATCTTTTTGGAAAAAAAAAACAAATATTGAAAGCTGGTTGAACTGAATCCTCTTTATTGATGAGGAAAGCAGTGGACTCGAACTATTTATGACTTTCTGAAAAAAGTTGCCCTACCTGCCACTCACTTCTTTTTAACTGGCTGTTCTCAAAGGAAATTGCAAGAGACTGAGGATAAACGTCCGACATCCAGAAATGGGCTTTTTTAGAGCCGAGGCAGCCTCCAGAACTTCCAGTTCCAATTTATTTCACAGGCGAGAAACTGAGGTCAACAGGGACGTTGGTTAGTGGTTCCTGGAGGCCCTGAAGGAACTTTTGGACCTGGCTTGTGCGTTCCAGAGAAAAAGGTCGGCCTCTGACGGAAAACGAAAAATGAGCACTCAGGGACCCACCCAGCCGGGACAGAGCGCCTCAGCCGGACCAAGAGGAGGAGCCAGTGGGGCGGGGCCAAAATGGCGGAGGGGCGGGGCTTCCAGAGGCGGGGGTTAGGAAATGGTACGGGGCGGGGCCCGGTAGGCTAGCGAGGGCCGGGAGGCGGGGCCTCGGAAAGGCGGACAGGAAGGCGTGTGCAAGGCGGGGTCCGGCCCGCGCAGGTCGGGTAAGCGCGTCTAGGGCGCTGCGCGGCGCAGCGAAAATGGCGGCTTCCAGGTGGGCGCGCAAGGCCGTGGTCCTGCTTTGTGCCTCTGACCTGCTGCTGCTGCTGCTACTGCTACCACCGCCTGGGTCCTGCGCGGCCGAAGGCTCGCCCGGGACGCCCGACGAGTCTACCCCACCTCCCCGGAAGAAGAAGAAGGATATTCGCGATTACAATGATGCAGACATGGCGCGTCTTCTGGAGCAATGGGAGGTCCGCGGCGCGCGCACACCCTCCCGGCTCTTATAGGTTTGATGCTTTTCCCCTAATCTGATAGAAAGATGATGACATTGAAGAAGGAGATCTTCCAGAGCACAAGAGACCTTCAGCACCTGTCGACTTCTCAAAGATAGACCCAAGCAAGCCTGAAAGCATATTGAAAATGACGAAAAAAGGGAAGACTCTCATGATGTTTGTCACTGTATCAGGAAGCCCTACTGAGAAGGAGACAGAGGAAATTACGAGCCTCTGGCAGGGCAGCCTTTTCAATGCCAACTATGACGTCCAGAGGTAAAGCAGCAACAACCAGCTGAGAGACTCATGCTGGCTGACTGATTGCATCTCTCTGCCCAAGGTTCATTGTGGGATCAGACCGTGCTATCTTCATGCTTCGCGATGGGAGCTACGCCTGGGAGATCAAGGACTTTTTGGTCGGTCAAGACAGGTGTGCTGATGTAACTCTGGAGGGCCAGGTGTACCCCGGCAAAGGAGGAGGAAGCAAAGAGAAAAATAAAACAAAGCAAGACAAGGGCAAAAAAAAGAAGGAAGGAGATCTGAAATCTCGGTCTTCCAAGGAAGAAAATCGAGCTGGGAATAAAAGAGAAGACCTGTGATGGGGCAGCAGTGACGCGCTGTGGGGGGACAGGTGGACGTGGAGAGCTCTTTGCCCAGCTCCTGGGGTGGGAGTGGTCTCAGGCAACTGCACACCGGATGACATTCTAGTGTCTTCTAGAAAGGGTCTGCCACATGACCAGTTTGTGGTCAAAGAATTACTGCTTAATAGGCTTCAAGTAAGAAGACAGATGTTTTCTAATTAATACTGGACACTGACAAATTCATGTTTACTATAAAATCTCCTTACATGGAAATGTGACTGTGTTGCTTTTTCCCATTTACACTTGGTGAGTCATCAACTCTACTGAGATTCCACTCCCCTCCAAGCACCTGCTGTGATTGGGTGGCCTGCTCTGATCAGATAGCAAATTCTGATCAGAGAAGACTTTAAAACTCTTGACTTAATTGAGTAAACTCTTCATGCCATATACATCATTTTCATTATGTTAAAGGTAAAATATGCTTTGTGAACTCAGATGTCTGTAGCCAGGAAGCCAGGGTGTGTAAATCCAAAATCTATGCAGGAAATGCGGAGAATAGAAAATATGTCACTTGAAATCCTAAGTAGTTTTGAATTTCTTTGACTTGAATCTTACTCATCAGTAAGAGAACTCTTGGTGTCTGTCAGGTTTTATGTGGTCTGTAAAGTTAGGGGTTCTGTTTTGTTTCCTTATTTAGGAAAGAGTACTGCTGGTGTCGAGGGGTTATATGTTCCATTTAATGTGACAGTTTTAAAGGATTTAAGTAGGGAATCAGAGTCCTTTGCAGAGTGTGACAGACGACTCAATAACCTCATTTGTTTCTAAACATTTTTCTTTGATAAAGTGCCTAAATCTGTGCTTTCGTATAGAGTAACATGATGTGCTACTGTTGATGTCTGATTTTGCCGTTCATGTTAGAGCCTACTGTGAATAAGAGTTAGAACATTTATATACAGATGTCATTTCTAAGAACTAAAATTCTTTGGGAAAAACCCTCAATTGTGATTTTAATAAATTAAAAGTAGCACATTACATGGTTAGAAAATGTCAGTGTTAAAGAATGGTACAAAGTGAAAAGTGTATCCCTCTCTTGCCGCCGGTGGTAGCTTGTCCCAGTGGAAGCTGCTGTTAACAATTTGTGCCCCCACATCCCCCTCCCTGCCCATCCACCAAAAAAAAGTACATTTACTTATGTAAATGTACTTATGGTGATGTATGTTTGTTTTGGCCTCACAGCATCTGTTTCCCCTTAATTTGGTAGCTGCTCACATTTCCCTCGAAAGAACCACACCCTCTGCATTCTCAGTTCTCTGCTTTGGATGGGACATTTGCCCTGCAGTCCCCCCACCCTCCAGGCCATGCCCTCTCCAGGGTGAGGCCTGTGTGATCTACCGTACTAGGGTACTAGGCCCTGAAAGAGGCTTTTCTTGTTCCTCCTGCATCTTGAACCTGGAGCGGGAGCTGTTGTAGGCCCCGCCCTTGGAGAAGAGAACTGTCTGACAGTGGGGAGAGAGCGCCACACCCTGGTGGCATAAACGAGTCCCTGAATCATGCCGTGGCTGAACCAAGCCCTGTCTGTGGGCTTTTTCTGTTGTACTCAGGGCAGTTTGATGGGGTTACTGTCCTGCATAGCCATAATGGCCCAGTATAAAGCAGCTGTTTTGATGAGATAATTGCTTTAATTAAGCAAAAGGTAGCAAAGCTTTCACTCCGCCCTGTACCTTCTGTTTCCACTTAGGAGCCTTCCCATGTCAGAATGTGCAGATCTGTCTCATTGTTTCCTGTGCAGTGTGCCCCCACTTCACCCAGTAGTTTCTGTGTGTCTGTTATGTACTAGGTACTACAAGGTGCCAGGACGGTGTAGATACAGCCTCTGCTATCGTAAAACTCAATGATTCGGTGGGGGAAGACAAATGTCAGTAATGTACAAAGTAAAATGGCAGCTGTTAGAAGTATGAAAGGGGCAGGGTAGGGGGAGGTAGAATCTTCCCTGACCAGGTTAAGAAAACCAGAGGCCTTCTCTGAGGGCAAGAGGAGGAGAGGAGAAATAGAGTAAGGCAGGCAGAGGAAACAGTCTGAGCTAAGACCCTGTGGCTAGAAGTGGCAGAGGGAGAGGCAGCAGGAAGGCCAGCGGGGAGGCTGGGGCCCAGTGCAGGCCCAGGTTGGAGGAGCGTAGCACATGGAGTTTGGTAGGAGTTTGGGACGCCCTGGTGGATCTTAATTGTGATGGGGTGGGTGTGAAAGGCAGTCCAGGTTGCACTGGTTGCACAGGAGAAGTGATCAGAAGAGGACCCCAGCAGGTGTGAGCCGTGAGCTGGGAGGTGCTTCAGTAGTGCAGGCCATAGCTGAAGGTGTCCTACATCAGCAGGGTGATGGTGAGGTTTGAACCACTGTTTCACTGCATAGTCCCTGCTGATGGACACTTGAGTGTTCAGATTTTTTGCTGGTATATTCAGTGCTGCAGTGGACATTTTCATACAAAATATTTCGGTACACTTTTGTTTATATCTGAAAGGTAAATTCCTAGCAGTAGAATTATTAGAGCAAACGGAATTTAACATTTTGGTGTGTATTGCCAAATTGCCCTCCCAAGTGGTTTAGTCAGCTTACCCTTGCCAACAATAGATCTATCCTTGCCAGCCTTGGGCATCACATTTACCAGTTTAATAGATTGTAAAACCATATCTTAATTGGCTACCCTGAAGCCACCATACTGGAGAGGCTGCGTACAGTGTTTCACGTAGAGAGAGGGATACCCAGGAGGCCCACCTGCTCCAACCCCAGCTGCATGAGTCTTCCCAGCCCAGGCACAGACATGTGGATAAGATTTAAACATTTCCAGCCCCAGCCTTCAAGCAATCCTAGTTGACACTGAGGGGAGCCAACATAAGCTGAGCTGAGAAACAGTCTGCCCAGTCTGCAGATTCATGAGCAAAAGAAATGTTGGGCTGGGTACAGTGGCTCACGCCTGTAATCCCAGTACTTTGGGAGGCCGAGGTGGGTGGATCAGTTGAGGTCAGGAGTTTGAGACCAGCCTGGCCAACATGGTGAAGCCCTGTCTCTACTAAAAATTAGCCGAGTGTGGTGGTGCGGGCCTGTAATCCCAGCTACTCAGGTGGCTGAGGCAGGAGAATGGCTTGAACCCGGGAGGCGGAGGTTGCAGTGAGCCAAGATCAGGCCACTGCACTCCAGCCTGGATGACGGGATGAGACTCTGTCTCAAAAAAACGAAACAAAAATTTTTTAAGAGAAATGTCATTTGTTTTTGTTTTTGAGACAGGGTCTCACTCTGTTGCCCTCACTAGAGTGCAGTAGGATCACGGCTCACTGAAGTCTCTACCTACCGGCTCAATTGATCTTCCCACCACAGCCTCCCAAATAGCTGGGAGAAATGTCCTGTTTTTAATGAATTTGTCTTCCTTTTTGTCTTGTTTGTTTTAATATCTAGTGATCTAATAAATTTGGATGATATCTTTTGACTATCAATTATGAAACCTGTATCAGATATACACATCTTT